AAGTGAGAACGTACGGTATTTGACTTTCTGTGTCTGAGCTGTGTCACTGAAGACAATGGACTCCAGCTCCATCCACGTTTTTTATCATTTTTACCTGCACTCCACACCCAGCACAATCCAGGCTTCTTTGTGGGTTTTTTGAAATTTGTCTTTAATTATAAAAGTAGCAGCCAGCAAATTAACAAACACCCATGTGCCTTTCATTGCACAGAATTGAAAATCATCATACTATATTTGCTTCAAGTAATTTCCATTAGAAAGAACTAGAATATTACAGTAGAGTTAAAGACCCTTTATTTCCCATCTTCAGTGCTCTTAAAAGTTCATTTAGGGCCAGGCATGGTGGCTCACACCTATAATCCCAGCACTTTGAGAGGCCCAGGTGGGTGGATCACCTGAGGTCAGGAGTTCAAGACCAGCCTGGCCAACATGGCGAAACCCCATCTCTACTAAAAATACAAAAATTAGCTGGGCGTGGTGGTGCGCATCTGTAATCTCAGCTACTCGGGAGGCTGAGGCAGGAGAATCGCTTGAACTCAGGAGGGAGGCAGAGCCTGTATGCAGTAAGCCGAGATTGCGCCACCACACCCCAGCATGGGTGACAGAGCAAGACTCCGTCTCAAAAAAAAAAAAAAAAAAGTTCATTCATTGTACACTTAGAAATAGTTAAAAAGGTAAACTTTGTTTTGTGTGTGTGTGTATATATATATATATATATATATATATATATATATATATATATGTATTTTTTTTTGAGACATATATGTGTCTGGTTTGTTCGCCCAGGCAGGAGTGCAGTGGCATGATCAACGGCTCACTGCAGCCTCAACTTCCTAGGCTCAAGTGATCCTCCTGCCTCAGCCTCCCGAGTAGCTAGGATTACAGGCACACACCACCATGCCCAGCTAATTTTTTTTTTTTTTTTTTTTTTTTGTAGAGACAGGGTTTTGCTATGTTGCCCAGGCTGGTCTCAAACTCCTGAGCTCAAGCGATCCACCTGCCTCACCTCCCAAAGTGCTGGGATTACAAGTGTAAGCCACCACACCTGACCTGTTTTGTATATTTTACCACAATAAAAAGCCTTTAAAACCCCAAGCAGACAGTTCATTTTCATTCAGGCCCAACTCAGAATCTGATCACAGCGGGGTTTCCCCCCTTTCTAGCGAGTAGCTGAAGAACTGTTTTCTCTCCTTGATGGTATAACTGTCTCTGTGGGTGTTGCTCCCCTGCCGCTCCAGTGGTTTTGTTTTTGTTTTTGTTTTTTTGAGACGGAGTCTTGCGATCTCAGCTCACTGCGACCTCTGCCTCCTGGGTTCAGGCGATTCTTCTCCCTCAGCCTTCCATGTAGCTGGGACTTACAGGCACCTGCCACCACGCCCGGCTCATTTTTGTATTTTTAGTAGAGACGGAGTTTCACCATGTTGGCCAGGTTGGGCTCGAACTCCAGACCTCAGGTGATCCACCTGCCTCAGCCTCCCACAGTGCTGGGATTACAGGTGAGAGCCACTGCACCCAGCCGGCCCCTCAGTCTTTTCCTTCTCAATCAGTGGCACCACCATCTTCCCAGGCTTTGGACATGGTCCCTGACTCACCCTTGCCCCTCACCCCCACACTAATCCACCTGCGAGCTCTGTTGCTTCACCACCTAGACCAGCCCCAAATCCTCAACTGCCCCCACCCTGGGCCACACCTGGACCACTGCTAGAGGCCTCTCATGGGCCCTCCCTGTTTTTCTCTTGCACTCCCCGGGCTTTCTGGCACAAGATGCCCCAGAAGCAGAATCACATATCTCTCCTGGGAGCCAATCTAGTGTGTTTACTGCCCCTGGAGTGTTATTGTTGGCCTTAGAATATGTCCCACTACAGGTTTGCAGAGCACTGTAGTCAAAAGTCATTTGAAATAAATCTTTTCTCTGTGGTATATTGTCAATTTGATATAGAATTAAATTTGTTTCTTTTCTTTTTTCTTTTCTTTTTTTTTTTTTTTAAGAGACAGGGTCTTGGCCAGGCGTGGTGTCTCATGCCTGTAATCCCGGCACTTTGGGAAGCCAAGGTGGGTGGATCGCCTGAGGTCAGGAATTCAAGACCAACCTGGCCAGCATGGTGAAACCCCGTCTCTGCTAAAAATACAAAAATTAGCCGGGCGTGATGGCAGGTACCTGTAATCCCAGCTACTCGGGAAGCTGAGGCAGGAGAAGGCTTGAACTCAGGAGTCGGAGGTTGCAGTGAGCCAAGATCACGCCATGGCACTCTAGCAAGACTCTGTCTCAAAAAAAAAAAAAGAGAGAGAGAGAGACAGGGTCTTGCTCTGTCACTCAGGCTGGAGTGCAGTGATGTAGTCATGGCTCACTGCAGCCTCATACTCCTGACCTCAGGTGATCGACCCGCCTCGGCCTCCCAAAGTGCTGGGATCGTAGGCTGAAGCCACCATGCCTGGCCCGAACTCATTTGTTTTTATTTGCATTAAGTGTAATAAGGTTTTGTTACTTTTAGTTTGAATTTTATTTTGGGTAATATAAACATTTACATGATTCAGAAGTCAGAATTACACTGAGGCATGTTCAGCTAGGCCTCACTCCTGTGCCTGTACCCTTACCTTTTTCCCCCTACCCCATGCAGGGAATCAATTTCATTAGTTCCTGGTGTGTCCTTCCTTAATACCCCCCCTTCTTTCTTTGGTAGAATGCAGTAGATATGTTTGCGCTTTGCTCCCTTTGCTTCACAGTGGATCCTGGAAATGACTCCATCGCAGTTCTTAGAGCTCTTGTTTAGTCCCTTTGGATCTGCACAGTACTCCAGTGTGTGGGCGCACCATAAGTTTATTCAGCAAGTGCCCTGGTGATAGGGATCGGGGGTATTGGAAGCCTTTGGCTGGTAAAAATAATGTTGTAGCAAATAACATCATGCATATGTTCTTTGAGATTTCTGGAGGTGTCTCTTTAGCATAGATTTCTAGAAGGCATTCCTTACGTCACGTTTAGGTTTATAGTTTGACCTCATGGTGATTAAGGTATTTGGGAAATGCAAATGAGAGTTTCGAAGAAGCCAGATCTTTCCCATTAGTTCACTGTTTTTCTCTGACATTAGGACCGTCCGGGTTCTAGGGAGCAGCCCTGGCGTTAGGCAGTGCCATGATGGATTGTGTAGAAGTAGCGATTCCCATCTGTCTGCTTTCTTGGCCCACTCTGCTGGTGGCTCCCCTTCCCTCCCTCCTTTATGGGGAGCTGGGGAGCTGCCTAGGGGTCCATTCTCAAAGGCTGATCTCTGGTGGGCAACAGGCCACACCTAGCTTTCCAGGGTTCTTCGTCATTTCCCATTGAGAGCTGTAAGACTCAGAGACATGAAAAGGAAGCTCTGGCTGGGCACGGTGGCTCACGCCTGTAATCCCAGCACTTTGGGAGGCTGAGGCGGGTCGATCACCTGAGGTCAGGAGTTCGAGACCAGCCTGCCCAACATGGTGAAACCCCGTCTCCACTAAACATACAAAAATTAGCCTGGCGTGGTAGCACACGCCTGTGATCCCAGCTACTCCGGAGGCTGAGGCAGGAGAATAACTTGAACCCGGCAGGCGGAGGTTGCGATGAGCCGATATTATGCCATCGGCAACAGAGCGAGACTCCATCTCAAAAAAAAAACAAAAAACAAAACAAGGCGAGCTCTGTGCTGGGACAGATTAGGGACCCCTCTTTACAGCAAGAAAGACTGCTCTGTGGGTTGTAGGATGCCTTTGTGTATGCAGTGGCTCTAGGTGACTCTGGCAGCCACACTCTGGGCCCTAAACTTCTGGAGGAAGATACAGGATAGGGAGGAACTCAGGGGTGAGTCATGGTGGGGACAAGACATTCCCTCACTCTAAGACCTTGTCACTAGATTGGAACATCTCTTGCCTCCCTACACCTGACCTGATGGTTCTGGAGAGATACGTCCTTGCAGCTTCTGAGTCCCAGCACTAAGCAGCCTTTGGTAACTTCCCTACATCATTTGAGTTCTGGTTTTGTGATACTTACATACTTGTTTAACACTTCAGGGAAGAAAAGTCAGAAGACCAGGACCTCCAGGGCCTCAAGGACAAACCCCTCAAGTTTAAAAAGGTGAAGAAAGATAAGAAAGAAGAGAAAGAGGGCAAGCATGAGCCCGTGCAGCCATCAGCCCACCACTCTGCTGAGCCCGCAGAGGCAGGCAAAGCAGAGACATCAGAAGGGTCAGGCTCCGCCCCGGCTGTGCCGGAAGCTTCTGCCTCCCCCAAACAGCGGCGCTCCATCATCCGTGACCGGGGACCCATGTATGATGACCCCACCCTGCCTGAAGGCTGGACACGGAAGCTTAAGCAAAGGAAATCTGGCCGCTCTGCTGGGAAGTATGATGTGTATTTGATCAAGTAAGTAAGAGCAACTCCTATCTCTACAGGGCTGTTCCTTGTGTCTTTCTGTTTGTCCCCACAGTCCCCAGGGAAAAGCCTTTCGCTCTAAAGTGGAGTTGATTGCGTACTTCGAAAAGGTAGGCGACACATCCCTGGACCCTAATGATTTTGACTTCACGGTAACTGGGAGAGGGAGCCCCTCCCGGCGAGAGCAGAAACCACCTAAGAAGCCCAAATCTCCCAAAGCTCCAGGAACTGGCAGAGGCCGGGGACGCCCCAAAGGGAGCGGCACCACGAGACCCAAGGCGGCCACGTCAGAGGGTGTGCAGGTGAAAAGGGTCCTGGAGAAAAGTCCTGGGAAGCTCCTTGTCAAGATGCCTTTTCAAACTTCGCCAGGGGGCAAGGCTGAGGGGGGTGGGGCCACCACATCCACCCAGGTCATGGTGATCAAACGCCCCGGCAGGAAGCGAAAAGCTGAGGCCGACCCTCAGGCCATTCCCAAGAAACGGGGCCGAAAGCCGGGGAGTGTGGTGGCAGCCGCTGCCGCCGAGGCCAAAAAGAAAGCCGTGAAGGAGTCTTCTATCCGATCTGTGCAGGAGACCGTACTCCCCATCAAGAAGCGCAAGACCCGGGAGACGGTCAGCATCGAGGTCAAGGAAGTGGTGAAGCCCCTGCTGGTGTCCACCCTCGGTGAGAAGAGCGGGAAAGGACTGAAGACCTGTAAGAGCCCTGGGCGGAAAAGCAAGGAGAGCAGCCCCAAGGGGCGCAGCAGCAGCGCCTCCTCACCCCCCAAGAAGGAGCACCACCACCATCACCACCACTCAGAGTCCCCAAAGGCCCCCGTGCCACTGCTCCCACCCCTGCCCCCACCTCCACCTGAGCCCGAGAGCTCCGAGGACCCCACCAGCCCCCCTGAGCCCCAGGACTTGAGCAGCAGCGTCTGCAAAGAGGAGAAGATGCCCAGAGGAGGCTCACTGGAGAGCGACGGCTGCCCCAAGGAGCCAGCTAAGACTCAGCCCGCGGTTGCCACCGCCGCCACGGCCGCAGAAAAGTACAAACACCGAGGGGAGGGAGAGCGCAAAGACATTGTTTCATCCTCCATGCCAAGGCCAAACAGAGAGGAGCCTGTGGACAGCCGGACGCCCGTGACCGAGAGAGTTAGCTGACTTTACACGGAGCGGATTGCAAAGCAAACCAACAAGAATAAAGGCAGCTGTTGTCTCTTCTCCTTATGGGTAGGGCTCTGACAAAGCTTCCCGATTAACTGAAATAAAAAATATTTTTTTTTCTTTCAGTAAACTTAGAGTTTCGTGGCTTCAGGGTGGGAGTAGTTGGAGCATTGGGGATGTTTTTCTTACCGACAAGCACAGTCAGGTTGAAGACCTAACCAGGGCCAGAAGTAGCTTTGCACTTTTCTAAACTAGGCTCCTTCAACAAGGCTTGCTGCAGATACTACTGACCAGACAAGCTGTTGACCAGGCACCTCCCCTCCCGCCCAAACCTTTCCCCCATGTGGTCGTTAGAGACAGAGCGACAGAGCAGTTGAGAGGACACTCCCGTTTTCGGTGCCATCAGTGCCCCGTCTACAGCTCCCCCAGCTCCCCCCACCTCCCCCACTCCCAACCACGTTGGGACAGGGAGGTGTGAGGCAGGAGAGACAGTTGGATTCTTTAGAGAAGATGGATATGACCAGTGGCTATGGCCTGTGCGATCCCACCCGTGGTGGCTCAAGTCTGGCCCCACACCAGCCCCAATCCAAAACTGGCAAGGACGCTTCACAGGACAGGAAAGTGGCACCTGTCTGCTCCAGCTCTGGCATGGCTAGGAGGGGGGAGTCCCTTGAACTACTGGGTGTAGACTGGCCTGAACCACAGGAGAGGATGGCCCAGGGTGAGGTGGCATGGTCCATTCTCAAGGGACGTCCTCCAACGGGTGGCGCTAGAGGCCATGGAGGCAGTAGGACAAGGTGCAGGCAGGCTGGCCTGGGGTCAGGCCGGGCAGAGCACAGCGGGGTGAGAGGGATTCCTAATCACTCAGAGCAGTCTGTGACTTAGTGGACAGGGGAGGGGGCAAAGGGGGAGGAGAAGAAAATGTTCTTCCAGTTACTTTCCAATTCTCCTTTAGGGACAGCTTAGAATTATTTGCACTATTGAGTCTTCATGTTCCCACTTCAAAACAAACAGATGCTCTGAGAGCAAACTGGCTTGAATTGGTGACATTTAGTCCCTCAAGCCACCAGATGTGACAGTGTTGAGAACTACCTGGATTTGTATATATACCTGCGCTTGTTTTAAAGTGGGCTCAGCACATAGGGTTCCCACGAAGCTCCGAAACTCTAAGTGTTTGCTGCAATTTTATAAGGACTTCCTGATTGGTTTCTCTTCTCCCCTTCCATTTCTGCCTTTTGTTCATTTCATCCTTTCACTTCTTTCCCTTCCTCCATCCTCCTCCTTCCTAGTTCATCCCTTCTCTTCCAGGCAGCCGCGGTGCCCAACCACACTTGTCGGCTCCAGTCCCCAGAACTCTGCCTGCCCTTTGTCCTCCTGCTGCCAGTACCAGCCCCACCCTGTTTTGAGCCCTGAGGAGGCCTTGGGCTCTGCTGAGTCCGACCTGGCCTGTCTGTGAAGAGCAAGAGAGCAGCAAGGTCTTGCTCTCCTAGGTAGCCCCCTCTTCCCTGGTAAGAAAAAGCAAAAGGCATTTCCCACCCTGAACAACGAGCCTTTTCACCCTTCTACTCTAGAGAAGTGGACTGGAGGAGCTGGGCCCGATTTGGTAGTTGAGGAAAGCACAGAGGCCTCCTGTGGCCTGCCAGTCATCGAGTGGCCCAACAGGGGCTCCATGCCAGCCGACCTTGACCTCACTCAGAAGTCCAGAGTCTAGCGTAGTGCAGCAGGGCAGTAGCGGTACCAATGCAGAACTCCCAAGACCCGAGCTGGGACCAGTACCTGGGTCCCCAGCCCTTCCTCTGCTCCCCCTTTTCCCTCGGAGTTCTTCTTGAATGGCAATGTTTTGCTTTTGCTCGATGCAGACAGGGGGCCAGAACACCACACATTTCACTGTCTGTCTGGTCCATAGCTGTGGTGTAGGGGCTTAGAGGCATGGGCTTGCTGTGGGTTTTTAATTGATCAGTTTTCATGTGGGATCCCATCTTTTTAACCTCTGTTCAGGAAGTCCTTATCTAGCTGCATATCTTCATCATATTGGTATATCCTTTTCTGTGTTTACAGAGATGTCTCTTATATCTAAATCTGTCCAACTGAGAAGTACCTTATCAAAGTAGCAAATGAGACAGCAGTCTTATGCTTCCAGAAACACCCACAGGCATGTCCCATGTGAGCTGCTGCCATGAACTGTCAAGTGTGTGTTGTCTTGTGTATTTCAGTTATTGTCCCTGGCTTCCTTACTATGGTGTAATCATGAAGGAGTGAAACATCATAGAAACTGTCTAGCACTTCCTTGCCAGTCTTTAGTGATCAGGAACCATAGTTGACAGTTCCAATCAGTAGCTTAAGAAAAAACCGTGTTTGTCTCTTCTGGAATGGTTAGAAGTGAGGGAGTTTGCCCCGTTCTGTTTGTAGAGTCTCATAGTTGGACTTTCTAGCATATATGTGTCCATTTCCTTATGCTGTAAAAGCAAGTCCTGCAACCAAACTCCCATCAGCCCAATCCCTGATCCCTGATCCCTTCCACCTGCTCTGCTGATGACCCCCCCAGCTTCACTTCTGACTCTTCCCCAGGAAGGGAAGGGGGGTCAGAAGAGAGGGTGAGTCCTCCAGAACTCTTCCTCCAAGGACAGAAGGCTCCTGCCCCCATAGTGGCCTCGAACTCCTGGCACTACCAAAGGACACTTATCCACGAGAGCGCAGCATCCGACCAGGTTGTCACTGAGAAGATGTTTATTTTGGTCAGTTGGGTTTTTATGTATTATACTTAGTCAAATGTAATGTGGCTTCTGGAATCATTGTCCAGAGCTGCTTCCCCGTCACCTGGGCGTCATCTGGTCCTGGTAAGAGGAGTGCGTGGCCCACCAGGCCCCCCTGTCACCCATGACAGTTCATTCAGGGCCGATGGGGCAGTCGTGGTTGGGAACACAGCATTTCAAGCGTCACTTTATTTCATTCGGGCCCCACCTGCAGCTCCCTCAAAGAGGCAGTTGCCCAGCCTCTTTCCCTTCCAGTTTATTCCAGAGCTGCCAGTGGGGCCTGAGGCTCCTTAGGGTTTTCTCTCTATTTCCCCCTTTCTTCCTCATTCCCTCGTCTTTCCCAAAGGCATCACGAGTCAGTCGCCTTTCAGCAGGCAGCCTTGGCGGTTTATCGCCCTGGCAGGCAGGGGCCCTGCAGCTCTCATGCTGCCCCTGCCTTGGGGTCAGGTTGACAGGAGGTTGGAGGGAAAGCCTTAAGCTGCAGGATTCTCACCAGCTGTGTCCGGCCCAGTTTTGGGGTGTGACCTCAATTTCAATTTTGTCTGTACTTGAACATTATGAAGATGGGGGCCTCTTTCAGTGAATTTGTGAACAGCAGAATTGACCGACAGCTTTCCAGTACCCATGGGGCTAGGTCATTAAGGCCACATCCACAGTCTCCCCCACCCTTGTTCCAGTTGTTAGTTACTACCTCCTCTCCTGACAATACTGTATGTCGTCGAGCTCCCCCCAGGTCTACCCCTCCCGGCCCTGCCTGCTGGTGGGCTTGTCATAGCCAGTGGGATTGCCGGTCTTGACAGCTCAGTGAGCTGGAGATACTTGGTCACAGCCAGGCGCTAGCACAGCTCCCTTCTGTTGATGCTGTATTCCCATATCAAAAGACACAGGGGACACCCAGAAACGCCACATCCCCCAATCCATCAGTGCCAAACTAGCCAACGGCCCCAGCTTCTCAGCTCGCTGGATGGCGGAAGCTGCTACTCGTGAGCGCCAGTGCGGGTGCAGACAATCTTCTGTTGGGTGGCATCATTCCAGGCCCGAAGCATGAACAGTGCACCTGGGACAGGGAGCAGCCCCAAATTGTCACCTGCTTCTCTGCCCAGCTTTTCATTGCTGTGACAGTGATGGCGAAAGAGGGTAATAACCAGACACAAACTGCCAAGTTGGGTGGAGAAAGGAGTTTCTTTAGCTGACAGAATCTCTGAATTTTAAATCACTTAGTAAGCGGCTCAAGCCCAGGAGGGAGCAGAGGGATACGAGCGGAGTCCCCTGCGCGGGACCATCTGGAATTGGTTTAGCCCAAGTGGAGCCTGACAGCCAGAACTCTGTGTCCCCCGTCTAACCACAGCTCCTTTTCCAGAGCATTCCAGTCAGGCTCTCTGGGCTGACTGGGCCAGGGGAGGTTACAGGTACCAGTTCTTTAAGAAGATCTTTGGGCATATACATTTTTAGCCTGTGTCATTGCCCCAAATGGATTCCTGTTTCAAGTTCACACCTGCAGATTCTAGGACCTGTGTCCTAGACTTCAGGGAGTCAGCTGTTTCTAGAGTTCCTACCATGGAGTGGGTCTGGAGGACCTGCCCGGTGGGGGGGCAGAGCCCTGCTCCCTCCGGGTCTTCCTACTCTTCTCTCTGCTCTGACGGGATTTGTTGATTCTCTCCATTTTGGTGTCTTTCTCTTTTAGATATTGTATCAATCTTTAGAAAAGGCATAGTCTACTTGTTATAAATCGTTAGGATACTGCCTCCCCCAGGGTCTAAAATTACATATTAGAGGGGAAAAGCTGAACACTGAAGTCAGTTCTCAACAATTTAGAAGGAAAACCTAGAAAACATTTGGCAGAAAATTACATTTCGATGTTTTTGAATGAATACGAGCAAGCTTTTACAACAGTGCTGATCTAAAAATACTTAGCACTTGGCCTGAGATGCCTGGTGAGCATTACAGGCAAGGGGAATCTGGAGGTAGCCGACCTGAGGACATGGCTTCTGAACCTGTCTTTTGGGAGTGGTATGGAAGGTGGAGCGTTCACCAGTGACCTGGAAGGCCCAGCACCACCCTCCTTCCCACTCTTCTCATCTTGACAGAGCCTGCCCCAGCGCTGACGTGTCAGGAAAACACCCAGGGAACTAGGAAGGCACTTCTGCCTGAGGGGCAGCCTGCCTTGCCCACTCCTGCTCTGCTCGCCTCGGATCAGCTGAGCCTTCTGAGCTGGCCTCTCACTGCCTCCCCAAGGCCCCCTGCCTGCCCTGTCAGGAGGCAGAAGGAAGCAGGTGTGAGGGCAGTGCAAGGAGGGAGCACAACCCCCAGCTCCCGCTCCGGGCTCCGACTTGTGCACAGGCAGAGCCCAGACCCTGGAGGAAATCCTACCTTTGAATTCAAGAACATTTGGGGAATTTGGAAATCTCTTTGCCCCCAAACCCCCATTCTGTCCTACCTTTAATCAGGTCCTGCTCAGCAGTGAGAGCAGATGAGGTGAAAAGGCCAAGAGGTTTGGCTCCTGCCCACTGATAGCCCCTCTCCCCGCAGTGTTTGTGTGTCAAGTGGCAAAGCTGTTCTTCCTGGTGACCCTGATTATATCCAGTAACACATAGACTGTGCGCATAGGCCTGCTTTGTCTCCTCTATCCTGGGCTTTTGTTTTGCTTTTTAGTTTTGCTTTTAGTTTTTCTGTCCCTTTTATTTAACGCACCGACTAGACACACAAAGCAGTTGAATTTTTATATATATATCTGTATATTGCACAATTATAAACTCATTTTGCTTGTGGCTCCACACACACAAAAAAAGACCTGTTAAAATTATACCTGTTGCTTAATTACAATATTTCTGATAACCATAGCATAGGACAAGGGAAAATAAAAAAAGAAAAAAAAGAAAAAAAAACGACAAATCTGTCTGCTGGTCACTTCTTCTGTCCAAGCAGATTCGTGGTCTTTTCCTCGCTTCTTTCAAGGGCTTTCCTGTGCCAGGTGAAGGAGGCTCCAGGCAGCACCCAGGTTTTGCACTCTTGTTTCTCCCGTGCTTGTGAAAGAGGTCCCAAGGTTCTGGGTGCAGGAGCGCTCCCTTGACCTGCTGAAGTCCGGAACGTAGTCGGCACAGCCTGGTCGCCTTCCACCTCTGGGAGCTGGAGTCCACTGGGGTGGCCTGACTCCCCCAGTCCCCTTCCCGTGACCTGGTCAGGGTGAGCCCATGTGGAGTCAGCCTCGCAGGCCTCCCTGCCAGTAGGGTCCGAGTGTGTTTCATCCTTCCCACTCTGTCGAGCCTGGGGGCTGGAGCGGAGACGGGAGGCCTGGCCTGTCTCGGAACCTGTGAGCTGCACCAGGTAGAACGCCAGGGACCCCAGAATCATGTGCGTCAGTCCAAGGGGTCCCCTCCAGGAGTAGTGAAGACTCCAGAAATGTCCCTTTCTTCTCCCCCATCCTACGAGTAATTGCATTTGCTTTTGTAATTCTTAATGAGCAATATCTGCTAGAGAGTTTAGCTGTAACAGTTCTTTTTGATCATCTTTTTTTAATAATTAGAAACACCAAAAAAATCCAGAAACTTGTTCTTCCAAAGCAGAGAGCATTATAATCACCAGGGCCAAAAGCTTCCCTCCCTGCTGTCATTGCTTCTTCTGAGGCCTGAATCCAAAAGAAAAACAGCCATAGGCCCTTTCAGTGGCCGGGCTACCCGTGAGCCCTTCGGAGGACCAGGGCTGGGGCAGCCTCTGGGCCCACATCCGGGGCCAGCTCCGGCGTGTGTTCAGTGTTAGCAGTGGGTCATGATGCTCTTTCCCACCCAGCCTGGGATAGGGGCAGAGGAGGCGAGGAGGCCGTTGCCGCTGATGTTTGGCCGTGAACAGGTGGGTGTCTGCGTGCGTCCACGTGCGTGTTTTCTGACTGACATGAAATCGACGCCCGAGTTAGCCTCACCCGGTGACCTCTAGCCCTGCCCGGATGGAGCGGGGCCCACCCGGTTCAGTGTTTCTGGGGAGCTGGACAGTGGAGTGCAAAAGGCTTGCAGAACTTGAAGCCTGCTCCTTCCCTTGCTACCACGGCCTCCTTTCCGTTTGATTTGTCACTGCTTCAATCAATAACAGCCGCTCCAGAGTCAGTAGTCAATGAATATATGACCAAATATCACCAGGACTGTTACTCAATGTGTGCCGAGCCCTTGCCCATGCTGGGCTCCCGTGTATCTGGACACTGTAACGTGTGCTGTGTTTGCTCCCCTTCCCCTTCCTTCTTTGCCCTTTACTTGTCTTTCTGGGGTTTTTCTGTTTGGGTTTGGTTTGGTTTTTATTTCTCCTTTTGTGTTCCAAACATGAGGTTCTCTCTACTGGTCCTCTTAACTGTGGTGTTGAGGCTTATATTTGTGTAATTTTTGGTGGGTGAAAGGAATTTTGCTAAGTAAATCTCTTCTGTGTTTGAACTGAAGTCTGTATTGTAACTATGTTTAAAGTAATTGTTCCAGAGACAAATATTTCTAGACACTTTTTCTTTACAAACAAAAGCATTCGGAGGGAGGGGGATGGTGACTGAGATGAGAGGGGAGAGCTGAACAGATGACCCCTGCCCAGATCAGCCAGAAGCCACCCAAAGCAGTGGAGCCCAGGAGTCCCACTCCAAGCCAGCAAGCCGAATAGCTGATGTGTTGCCACTTTCCAAGTCACTGCAAAACCAGGTTTTGTTCCGCCCAGTGGATTCTTGTTTTGCTTCCCCTCCCCCCGAGATTATTACCACCATCCCGTGCTTTTAAGGAAAGGCAAGATTGATGTTTCCTTGAGGGGAGCCAGGAGGGGATGTGTGTGTGCAGAGCTGAAGAGCTGGGGAGAATGGGGCTGGGCCCACCCAAGCAGGAGGCTGGGACGCTCTGCTGTGGGCACAGGTCAGGCTAATGTTGGCAGATGCAGCTCTTCCTGGACAGGCCAGGTGGTGGGCATTCTCTCTCCAAGGTGTGCCCCGTGGGCATTACTGTTTAAGACACTTCCGTCACATCCCACCCCATCCTCCAGGGCTCAACACTGTGACATCTCTATTCCCCACCCTCCCCTTCCCAGGGCAATAAAATGACCATGGAGGGGGCTTGCACTCTCTTGGCTGTCACCCGATCGCCAGCAAAACTTAGATGTGAGAAAACCCCTTCCCATTCCATGGCGAAAACATCTCCTTAGAAAAGCCATTACCCTCATTAGGCATGGTTTTGGGCTCCCAAAACACCTGACAGCCCCTCCCTCCTCTGAGAGGCGGAGAGTGCTGACTGTAGTGACCATTGCATGCCGGGTGCAGCATCTGGAAGAGCTAGGCAGGGTGTCTGCCCCCTCCTGAGTTGAAGTCATGCTCCCCTGTGCCAGCCCAGAGGCCGAGAGCTATGGACAGCATTGCCAGTAACACAGGCCACCCTGTGCAGAAGGGAGCTGGCTCCAGCCTGGAAACCTGTCTGAGGTTGGGAGAGGTGCACTTGGGGCACAGGGAGAGGCCGGGACACACTTAGCTGGAGATGTCTCTAAAAGCCCTGTATCGTATTCACCTTCAGTTTTTGTGTTTTGGGACAATTACTTTAGAAAATAAGTAGGTCGTTTTAAAAACAAAAATTATTGATTGCTTTTTTGTAGTGTTCAGAAAAAAGGTTCTTTGTGTATAGCCAAATGACTGAAAGCACTGATATATTTAAAAACAAAAGGCAATTTATTAAGGAAATTTGTACCATTTCAGTAAACCTGTCTGAATGTACCTGTATACGTTTCAAAAACACCCCCCCCCCACTGAATCCCTGTAACCTATTTATTATATAAAGAGTTTGCCTTATAAATTTACATAAAAATGTCCGTTTGTGTCTTTTGTTGTAAAAATCAAGTGATTTTTTCATAAGGTTCTTTTACTATTGGAAAAGATGGGCAGCACGCAGTTTTATTTTATTTTTGTAAGTTTTTTAATACATGTGAAAGCAAAGAATACTCAGCATGCCTTTCTAAGTGACGCGTTTGCACCTTTTGTTGGGAAGTACTGTATCCTGTGCTGTTAGCATTCTCGATAAATCTCTCTGTGAAAGTGACTCAAGGTCTGGGCTTTCATTATAAGACAGAA